GTGTCCGTGCCACCTTTAAGAGCTGTAACACTCACTGCAAAAATTCCCAGCTTCATTCTGGAAGTCAGCGAGACCAAGAACCCACCAGAAGGAACCAACTCCAGACACAGTAGGATTTGATGAATCCTAAAATGTCTTCCAACTCCTGAGATCTATGATCTTCCACATCAAACAGGCACTTCACAATTTCCCTGTTCTTTGCCAAAGAAAGCTGTCCATTTGCTCCAGTCTCTCTCTCATTCTGTCTCTCTCTCTCTTCCCCCAGCCTTCCTCCCTCTCTTGTGCTATTCTCTGGTCCAGGGTTCTGTTCTTTTTTTTTTTTTTTTTTTTGAGACGGAGTCTTTCTCTGTCACCCAGGCTGGAGTGCAGTGGCGCGATCTCGGCTCACTGCAAGCTCCACCTCCCGGGTTCACGCCATTCTCCTGCCTCAATCTCCCGAGTAGCTGGGATTACAGTCGCCTGCCACCACGCTTGGCTAATTTTTTGTATTTTTAGTAGAGACTGGGTTTCACCGTGTTAGCCAGGATGGTCTCGATCTCCTGACCTTGTGATCTGCCCGCCTCGGCCTCCCAAAGTGCTGGAATTACAGGCTTGAGCCACCGCGCCCGACCTCCAGGGTGCTATTCTACTAGGAAATCTTAATCTGCAACATCTCTTGGCTTTACCCCTTTCATTCACTGTTTCCTGTTTTCCGTGTACCCTCTTGATTTCTTTCCAGGCCTTCTCTTTCTCAGACTCACACACTCCTTCCATTCCACTCCCCACCTTGCCTTCTTCGTGTACATCTCCTTTCTCCCTCTCTTTCTTTGCTCCCCCTACTTCATTTTCCGTCCCCGCATCCCCCGATGGTCTCCCCCTCCTTCCCGCTCTCTGTCTTACCCTAGTTTGGAAATGCAGCAGACCTCTAAACCTGCCAGCATTGGATGCAAGAGGCTGTCATTCTACGGTAGGAGGAGCTTCTATTGGTCGGGCTGGAGGCGGGTACCGAGCTGAGTATAAAAGGTGGGGCCGGAGGCGGCGAGCTGAGCGGCTCTGACAGGACGGGTCGCAGGGGGTCGCCTGGCCGGAGCTGGGCTCCGAGAATCCCGGGTGCCAGCACCAGAGCAGCGGCTCTCCGCACTAACTCTCCTCTCCTGGTCAGCTGTAACCCCTGCCGCAGAGCCCGGCAACTTTCAGCTGTCGCCCGCGGAGCCCCGAGGGCCACTCGCCTCACCTGTGCGTGCAGCGCCTCGCGCGCCCTGTCCGGCTGCGGAGATGAGCGAGGTGAGCGGTGCGGCCCCCGGCGCTGTCGGCAGGGCTGCGGCGGGGAGGGTGCTGCGGCTCGGGATCCCAGGGAGGCGAGGGAGAGCGAGGCAGACCGGAGCCGCGAAGAACCCTCCAGGGGCGCCCCACTGCCCTCCTAGGAAAGCTCCCACCTCGGGGCGCTGGGAAACGATTGGAAGACGGGGTGCTTTCAGTCTCCCTACTGTGGACGGCGCTTTTGGGGGTAATTGGAATCGGCTGTAGAGTCCGGAAGCGGGGATGCTGAGCTCTCAGGTGGTAGGTCATCCCCTCTGGATACTGCCCCCTGCCTAATATTCTGATATCCTAATATTTTTTCCAGCTTAATACCAAAACATCCCCAGCAACCAACCAGGCAGCTGGCCAAGAGGAAAAAGGTGAGTGGGGTTGGGCTAGGCAGTTTGTAGAGAACTCATTAATGAGTCTCCCAACTATCTGCAGGAAAAGCTGGCAATGTCAAGAAGGCGGAGGAGGAGGAGGAGATTGACATTGATCTGACAGCACCAGAAACAGAGAAGGCTGCCCTTGCTATTCAGGGCAAGTTCCGGCGATTTCAGAAAAGGAAAAAGGATCCCAGCTCCTGAATGGCCAGGCTTGCCCTTCACCTTCACCTTCATGCTGGTCCCTTCTCTCCCCTTCTCCACACCCATGTATCTTTATCCCTTGTCCCTCTAGCCTTTCCTTGAGGCAAGTTCAACCTTTATATACTCTTGTATCTGGCCCCCTCAAGCCATCACAGAAGTAGAGGCACAAGAGAGGTGGAGAAGATGAAGACTTCAATCAGCAGTCACTAGTCTAAGGGTGGAACAATTTCTTCTTGGTATAAGGTTCTTTGATCAGTAGCTATGCCTGCCCTGTAGGGCTAAACAAGAGGCTTCGAGGCTGAGAGATCTCCCCAAAGAACAATGTGGGAAGGAGGGGAAGGCTTTCAGAGTAGGGTGCCTGAGGGTGGGACATATGCACTGTTCTGCTAGTTACGGCATTCACACTTTAGGTAACATTTTTTTTCCCCTTCAGATCCTTCTGCACCAACTCCAACTTCCCCTCCCAGGATCTAAGCCACAGTGGGGACTGGAGCCTCGTTTTCCCCCTAGGCAGACCTAAATCAAGCAGCTTACCACAATAGTGCATGCTGAGTAGATTAGTTCCAAGGAAGGGAGACTGGAATGCTGGTGTCAAGGAAAAGCCTCCCTCATCATCTAGTCTAAGACCATAACGGGCAGAAGCATAAGAGGTTCCAGGGCCATAGGAGAATGAGAAGTAGGGCACATATAGGGAGGAAAGAAAAGTGAAGAAGGGGGAAATCTCTGAATTTTTTTACTGCTGGGAAAAGTGTACTACATGAAGGATGCTTGGGGCTTTGCTAACCTGCTCACCGCTAACCCTCCAAGTCTAACCATCCCCAGAGGCCACACAAACCAAGTGACTCCTGTAGTTCCCATTTGCCCCACTATGGAGTCAGGGCAAAAGTGGAATAGCCACTCCATGTGATTTTAGCATGTTTAATCATTTTAACAATAAACCACCCCACAAATGGGGTCATTTAACCTCTACTAATGTTTTTTTCTTGGGAGGAATGTGAGTA